GCTGGGGAGAGTTATGGTGCCAGTGGTCTCACCCAGCACTGAGTGCAAAGTTCTCCAGCACCACTTCAGGTAGAAGCTCCTCTGGACCTTGCCTAAGAACTCCGTTCGTCCGGGAGGACGCAGGCCCACCTGCTCTAACATGAACGCGTCTGAATTCAGCGGAGGACACCCAGGAGCCCGGTTATTCTCCTGCCAGCGTCCTCCCCTGATGTGTCCCTGACCCCGTGCTCTGACGTACTCAGCCATGTACTCACTCTCCTCTCCCAGGCCCCCATACCTGAGATCACCATGGCCTGATATGGGGTAGACTACAAGCCTACCGTGCCTCAGCCATGTGCAGGGCGACCTGTCCCTGGCATCCACACCTGTGGCCCATACGTCGCCCGCATTGTGGGGCGCCGAAAACCCAACACAACTGAAACACAACTGCTGACCTTCCCCCTAAGCCGCCTCTAAACGAGGTCCCTCGGCCCCTGGTCCCAGCCGCTCTTTGAAGACTTGCCTGATGACAGGCATGTACCATGTTTTTGGCTGGGACATTTTTCTGAGCCTTGCTCCGGGCTCCGTAAAGCGGACACGGTGCCAGGGAGAGAATTTCGGGGCGGTTGCGGGCACAGGCGGGCTTCTGCGGAGGCCCTGGCGAACGCCCCCGCGCGGCGCGGTCCGATGGCCCCATGGGGCCGCCCCTCCACTGTGAGGTCACCGGGGTTCAGCAACATTCACTGCGGCTAGGACGCGTACAGGTCACTGAGGCAGAACTTCCCGATTCTCGCGCCTTCGTTCGTTTCTGCGGACCAGCGGAGACTCCTCCACACCGCCCACCGCCCAATGATCCCACTGCCGCAAACCGCCCCAAAGCCAGCGCCGAAAGCCGACGCCGGAAGCCCCGCCCCACGCAGGGCCCGCCCGAACGTTCCCGTTCCTGGGCCGCCATTGGCCAAGTCTGAACGGCCCCACGTCGAGGCTCCTTATGGGAAATGTAGTTCACGTCCCGCTTCAGGAGCTAGCGGCGCCCTCCCTTATCGCCTTGGCAACGACCCAGCCGCGCCGCGAGGAGAGCCGGGAATGGAGGTCGTGGCGTGAGGGGCGCCGAGCGAGGGGAGGCGCGGGCCACGGGAGTTCCGGGAGTTCCGGCGTTGCCCGGCAGTCCGCAGTCCTCGGCGGGAAGGCTGTCCCGGCGCCTCAGGCAGCTCTGCGTGGGCCGGGGTGACTTCCTCGCGATCCCCTGCGCGAGGTGAAGGGCAGGGACCTTTGCCGCGCCTTCCACGCGCCGTGCCCCACCGGCGAGTGGCTCCATCTTCCTCAGACTTATCGCTCGCGGACAGGCGCCGTGGGTCTCCCGGGCCTCCGTACCGTCCTCCTTCCCAGCGGCTCCGGGAAGCGGTTCCCTGTCTTCGGACGCATTTCACCCGCGCGGGGAGAGCTTCCCGGGAAGGTTCCACGGCGGCCGAGGGTTTCCGCGCCCGGGACGCGTTTCGGCTGAGGCCGTGGGTCCAGTCCACGGGTTCTGCCCGCACGGTCCAATGGCCGGGGAGGCGGAGGTGAGCAGAGGATGCCTCCGAGGAATGAGGGGGTTGTTTTTTTCTGCCCATCATTGACCCCAAGGCTCAGTTGGACCCATCATTGCAGGGCTTGGTGATGTTTGAGGATGTGACGGTATATTTCTCCAGGGAGGAGTGGGGGCTCCTTAATGTGACCCAGAAGGGCCTATACCGGGATGTGATGCTGGAGAACTTTGCACTCGTTAGCTCACTGGGTAAGTCTCTTACACTGTCCCCCAGCACACTGAGCCTGTTTCTTTTACTACCTGTCACCCGCAGGACTTGCACCTTCGAGATCCCCTGTGTTTACCCAGCTGGAGGATGATGAACAGTCGTGGGTGCCCAGCTGGGTGGATGTGACTCCAGTCAGCAGAGCAGAAGCCAGGAGAGGTTTTGGTCTTGGTAAGTGGAGTGGAGGGGAATACCTTGGTTTCGTGCAGTCTGCCATCTCTACCATGATTTTCAGGCCCCGCATGTTCCTGCCTCTCTGGCCTGCGTCTCCTCATTGCCCTTCTCTGTATCTGTGCAGAGCTGTCTACTGTTGGCGACTCAGTGCGTGTCTTGAAATGTGCACATATCCTTAAACAGGTATTTGAACTTCAGCCAATCCTTAATTAATAAACTCTTAGTAATGATTCATCTCTGCTTTCAGATGGTTTGTGTAGAGTGGAGGATGAGAGAGCCCATCCTGAGCATCTAAAGAGCTACAGAGTCATCCAGCACCAGGACACTCATAGTGAGGGGAAACCAAGAAGGCACACTGAGCATGGGGCAGCTTTCCCACCTGGTTCCAGTTGTGGGCAACAGCAAGAAGTCCATGTGGCAGAGAAGCTGTTCAAATGCAGTGACTGTGGGAAGGTGTTCTTAAAGGCCTTTGCCCTCCTTGACCATCTGATAACGCATTCTGAAGAGAGACCCTTCAGATGCCCAACAGGCAGAAGTGCTTTCAAGAAGTCAGCTCATATTAACCCCCGAAAAATTCACACTGGAGAAACAGCCCATGTGTGTAATGAATGTGGGAAGGCCTTCAGTTACCCGTCTAAGCTGAGGAAACACCAGAAGGTTCACACAGGCATAAAACCTTTTAAGTGTAGTGACTGTGGTAAAACCTTCAACCGCAAAGACGCACTTGTTCTACACCAGAGGATTCACACTGGAGAAAGGCCTTACGAGTGCAGCAAATGTGGTAAAACCTTCAGTGTTCTGTCTACCCTCATTCGGCACCGGAAAGTGCACATTGGAGAAAGGCCCTATGAGTGTACAGAATGTGGGAAGTTCTTTAAATACAATAATAGCTTCATTCTTCACCAGAGAGTTCACACTGGAGAAAGGCCTTTTGAATGCAAGCAATGTGGGAAAGGCTACGTGACCCGTTCAGGCCTCTATCAGCACTGGAAAGTCCACACTGGGGAACGGCCCTATGAATGTAGCCTGTGTGGGAAAACCTTCACTACCAGATCCTACCGCAATCGGCACCAGCAGTTCCACACTGAAGAGAGGTCTTATGAATGTACAGAGTGTGGGAAGGCCTTCAAACATAGTTCCACCCTCCTTCAGCACAAGAAAGTCCATACTCCAGAAAGGCGTCAGGAGGACAGGGCACATGGGAAGGTCGTTAGCTGCTAGCACCGTGTTCATCAGGAAAGGTCTTATTCCAGAAAGGAGGTTAAGGAGAGTGGCCGTGAGAGTGCCATCCGAAAGAAGCTAAACCTTGCACATCCCAACACCCACCCCAGGGAGAGTTCCCGTGTGTGCCTGGTGTGTGGGACGCTTTCGGGAGCCACATTGCACTCTGACTTGCCTGGGGCTGTTGGCAGTGTCACATCACTGAGTTTATCCACCGCCATCCACCTCTATCCACCCCATAAGGTCCCTACAGCAAGTGGGACAGCAGACCTTGTGCTCCTTGCTCTAAACAGTAGAGAATCGTTAATAGTGGAGCCCAAAACAGGCCTCATTCCCTACCCTTGACTGGTTTAGCTGTGGACATGACCCACCTCTGGCCGGAGGAGCTGAGCTGGTATCTGCTGGGGGCTTCCTGGGAAGGTTTACCATTTTCATGGAAATGGTTGACATTACACATGGTATTTGTCATGCCCTAGCATGGACTGTCTCATACTGCTCTGGACTATGTGGTAATAAAGGCTTTATTGTTTAAGCCGCTTAAAATTTTTTTTTTATTTTTTTTTTGAGATGGTCTT